ATTTCCTTAATGGTTCTCACTGACTGTGACCTAAAGTTTATCTTTTGATTTTGGAAACATTTTTTAGATGTAGATATTAACATTCTAATAATAGAAATGAAAAAACTAAAATGAAAATGAGAAAACAGAAGATAATATCAATAAACAGGTCTTGGGCCTCAGAAGATGAGATGTAGGGAGTGTGGAGAGGAAAAGCACAGGGGGTGCATAGCTCTCATTAACAAACGGCCCAGCCCACAAATACGTAATCATATTATACAAAAGGATTTCAGTTCTTCCCTTGCTTCCTATGAAACAATTTTGCCAACATACCTAACCGTTTTACCGTGATTTAAAGTGTACAGAATTTTCTTTTTCTGAAAAGGAGAGAAGCAAGGGACTCATATATATTTCAGATGTGAGATTGAAACGCACGACAATGTGTAATTTCAGTCAAGACTTGCCCACGAGTCCTAAGATAATTCAAATTTGCAAAATAGACACTAACTTGAAAGGTGCAATTGTATCAATCCTGTGGTTAGCAGAATTTTGATGAATGCCCTAAAATAGGGCAGGTTTAACAGAATTCAGGGAATGAGCAGGAATGCACAAAGCATCCTTTGTCTCCTCTCCACTCCAGCTTGCAGACATCCGCGGGCATTTGCGGGCAGTGATAAATTTGGTTTAGCCGTTTCCCCTCCCTGGAGGACGGGGGCTCCAGCATATTCATGATGTCAATCGCCTTGGACTACATGCCAGCGTCATTGCGAACCTGCTACACTTTACAAAATAGCTTTCCAATGAGAAAGAAAACCTACTGGGAAAGAAAAACAAAAAGAAACTAGACCTTGCAACGGGCACGCACGCGCACTATCCCTCTCTGAAATATTTATAGTACGCTTACACAAACGCGAACTTGTAAATCAAAACTCTGCCTGAACCAAAGTAGCCAATAGATTAAAAGTATGTAAATTAGGAATTCCCAAACTGCTCTTTTTATTGGCTAGGAAAAGAACACCTTACAGGGAATCCGATAGGTTAATTCACAATAGTGTTAGGCTGTAATGTCATTCTTTAAGAATCTTTTCCAGTAAACATTTGTTACTTTTTCAAAGTAATTGGGAGCTGTTGAGTGTGGAAGCGAAAACCAAGTTAAGAAGTCCTGTTATTTGGGTGAGTCCAGTTCCTATAAAAGTTCTGTTGGATCTATTAAGTTAAATGATCAATGTCTTTGCAGGTCATGGTCTACGTGAAACATCAAAGAAACCTGTAACGGAAAACGACTTGTTTGAAAGAGCCAGTTCTCTATCCAAATTTACCAATCAGAATCTTGCACTGAAAAAATAAACCAATCGTGAATCTCTACGGCCACTTCCGGAATTTAGCAACCGATCACTAACAGGGATCGTCCACAATCCAATCAGAGTGATTCTGTTCCTATATAGAGGGGCAAACCAATCTTCCTAACTCATTTACTTTGCAGATGAACTATGGCGCGTACTAAGCAGACGGCTCGTAAATCCACAGGCGGTAAAGCACCGCGCAAACAGCTGGCCACTAAGGCAGCTCGCAAGAGCGCTCCGGCCACGGGCGGCGTGAAGAAGCCCCATCGCTACCGCCCTGGCACCGTGGCTCTGCGCGAGATCCGTCGCTACCAGAAGTCTACCGAGCTTCTAATCCGGAAGCTGCCGTTTCAGCGCCTGGTGCGAGAAATAGCTCAGGACTTCAAGACCGACCTGCGCTTCCAGAGTTCCGCGGTGATGGCGCTGCAGGAGGCCTGCGAGGCCTACTTGGTGGGGCTTTTCGAGGACACCAACCTGTGCGCTATTCATGCCAAACGCGTGACCATCATGCCTAAAGACATCCAGCTTGCCCGCCGCATTCGTGGGGAGAGGGCGTGAATTGTTTTGAGTACAAACCTTAAATCCAAAGGCTCTTCTCAGAGCCAACCACTTTGTCCGTGAAAAGGGCTGTAATCCTTTGAGACGCATTAGACCACTAAACTGCACTGATCCAAATAGACATTTGAAATAGTGGCATTCAGTTCCCTCGATGCTTCATTTAAATTTCCAAATTTAAGCGCTCCCTCAGGTTTTCGCCTAGGGCTGGGCCTCCCTACGCTGTTCTCCATTGGTTTAGCTGGCTTTGTTTTGCTGTTCAGGCCCTCTGCTGCTTTCTTGTACATTGTTCTCGTTTTCTAAACTCCTGGCCACTTAATTGTACCCTGCTTAACCCATCCTCTTGTTTTCTGGCTCAACGCTCTTTCATGTGGTGGCCTGCATTTTAGGTCTTAACTGCATAGGCTTTCAACGCCTTGGTTTTGCCTTTCCTTGATGTTTATTTGACCTTGCCCGAGGGGCCAGCGCTTTTGATCTGCATCAGGCTGCCTTACTCCACTAGTGTTTTGAGACCCAGCTACTTGCCGGCGACGGTCGGTGCCTTGGGTGCGGTCAACGTTACTCTCTGTGCGCCTGATACTGGTCTAAGGCTAAGGTTATTAGCTGGAACACCTAGACCCGTGGCACTAACACACAGCTCTTGCAGACTTGACAGCCTTGCATAGGTTCTAAACTGCAGGAGTCAAAGCAACGAAGGTGCAGATGGGTGTGTCTCAAACCTGAGTGCGAAAGGAAAATGCAGAAATCATGAGCCTTTTCAACTTTCCAGTTGATATCTTTTGTTTGCTTTTTTCTTTTCTTATTTATTTATTTATTTATTTATTTATTTATTTATTTATTTATTTTGAGACGGAGTTTCGCCCTTGTTGCCCAGGCTGGAGTGCATTGGCGCGATCTCGGCTCACCGCAACCTCCGCCTCCCGGGTTCAAGCGATTCTCCTGCCTCAGCCTTCCGAGTAGCTGGGATTACAGGCATGAGCCACCTCGCCCGGCCTTCCGGCTGATATCTTAAAAGAACTTTTCAACTTTAGTAAATACCCTGTCTTAATCAAATCTCATTAAAAGTACCCCATATTTATCAACAAAACATGAAAATCCTTGGACGGCTTCAAAGTTCTTACAGAAAATATTCTGCCTTTCCTTTCCATACAAAGGCACAGCTTCGAAACTGGTAGGTGAAGGGAAGGAAAATAAGGAATTCTGTTACGAAATCATACAGGCTGTTATTTGGAAATACAGAAGGGTGTATGTACTATATGGGATACTGCATGCTATTTGGAAGAATTTTGTTTATTTAAACATTTCAGCAAATTCCTCAGTTTTGATATGGGGTGCAGTATTTTTAACTCATTGAGAAATTTCTACTAACTTTTTTGAATGTGCTCTTTTCCCACTAGTTGCACTAAGGAAAGAGGTTAGTCATGTGGTAAAATTAATAGTGACAAAGCTGTAAATAGCTCTGCAGGCCAAGGTAGCCATAGTAAGAAGTCCTGGAGATTTATGGAAGAAATTTTTGTTCATGGAAGCCTGTCAGACATGAAGATGTGGGTCTTGTGAATTGGAGATTCAGTGCGTGAGGAAAACAGCCTAACTATCCATAATTAAGGTAACTACTGTCAGATATTTGTAACATAGTGAACATCCTATTATGCTAGATAGAAGCATTCTCTATTTGAATGTTGTTTCCTGTATCCTGTACTTTCTTTAAGATTCTAGCTCAACAAGTTTTAACCTGTATTTCTCTTACAGCTACTGGAATTCAGTACGTGAGGACTTGGACTTGGTGGGCACAGAATGCATCTTTTTATATCATTAAATCCACCAGAACATCTAGCATGGTCATTTGCCTAAAACAAAGCCTCTGGAAATTTAGTCAAGTTGAGATGTAAAATAAAAGATTACTGAACAGAATTTAACATTGAGTGCATTCCTATTTACAAAAA